GAGTGGAGTCTAAATGACACTGCCCTAGGGCCCCGCTGGGGTGGAAAACAGACCCAGACAGCGCCCCCAGCCCTCCCTCCCCAGGGAGGAGTGAAGGGCATAACAGACAGCGGAGGACACCGGGACAGGAAGGAGGGGCCAGCCGCTCTCAAACTAAGTCTAAACCACGGCGGTGAGGAAGTGTGGTCCCAAATCCAGCCCCCTCCCGGCCGAGCTCACAGAGCTCAGGGCTGGAACTCGGAACCCTGGCCCGACGCAGGCGGCAGCACCGAAGGGAACTTGAGCCCCGGCCCCCTCAGGGGACCCACGACCGGGGCGCAGCTTTGCTGGCAGACGCCGCAATACTGCGCAGCCGCGGCCCCGCAAGCAGAAACAGGGCTGGGTCTGAGGCCTACGTGGAGCTGGGGCCCGACGGCTCACGGAAGGCAGCGGGGGGCACTGGGCGCCCCGGATCCGAGCCTCCCGGGCGGCAGGCCCTCCCAGCTGTGCGGCGCCCGGATCCCCACAAAGGCACCCCAAGCGCGGACGGCGGGACGGGCGACAGCACCAGGGTGGTGTCCCAGGCTTCCCCACCGCCGCGGACCAACTCGGCCCCGGCCCGGGCGGGGCTTCCGGAGAGATTTATCCCCCTTCCCTCTAACCTTCCTGGGGCTCCGGCTCAGGCTGGACAACGGCTCGGAGACCCAGTCCCCCTCAAGTGTTGACCCCCCCACCATCTAGAACCAGCCAACCCACCAAACCACCTCTCCCAAGCCGGGCCTCTTCCCGGCGTCCGCCGCTGACCTGATCAGAGCCGCTCTGCCGGCCCGAGGGAGCTGAGAAGGGGCTTGGGAATGGGGTCTTGAGGAGGGGCTGGCCGGAATGTGCAGCACTAGCCCAGCTGGAGCGGGCGGCGCGGGCGCGCCTGTCCCCCAGCCCACCCAACTCCCGGCCCGCGCGGCCCCCGGCACACCATAGAGACGTGGTCCTCCGCCGGCCTAGAGCGTCTCTCCAGAGCGTGTGCAGGAGCGAGACGTCATTTTGCGTCGCCTCGGGCAGGGTAGCCAGCGGCTGCATCTGAGGCGGACGCCGCAGTGTAGGGCACACCCTGAGGGTAGCGAGAGACGTGACAGGACCGAGCAGCTGGGGGCTGCAGCCTGCTCTGTCCCCACCGATCCCAGAGAGAGGCTGTGAGTCTGGATCTGGGCGTTCGCACCCTGAGAGAGGGGGTCAAAGCTCCCCTGCGGCCCCGAGGAAGAAGAGCAAGGTTGAGGACAGCCTCGGGTCACCAGAGTAGTTTGGAGGCAGGCCTGCAGGCGCGTCCCCGCTCCTCAGCTCCAAGCTGACGTATCTACACCTGCCGGCGGGCATTAAGATGGCTGGTTATGCCACTACTCCCAGCCCCATGCAGACCCTTCAGGAGGAAGCGGTGTGTGCCATCTGCTTGGATTACTTCAAGGACCCCGTGTCCATCAGCTGTGGGCACAACTTCTGCCGAGGGTGTGTGACCCAGCTGTGGAGTAAGGAGGACGAGGAGGACCAGAACGAGGAGGAAGATGAATGGGAGGAGGAGGAGGACGAGGAAGCGGTGGGGGCCATGGATGGATGGGACGGCTCCATTCGAGAGGTGTTGTATCGGGGGAATGCTGACGAAGAGTTGTTCCAAGACCAAGATGACGATGAACTCTGGCTCGGTGACAGTGGTATAACTAATTGGGACAACGTAGACTATATGTGGGACGAGGAGGAAGAAGAAGAAGAGGAAGATCAGGACTATTACCTAGGAGGCTTGAGACCTGACCTGAGAATTGATGTCTACCGAGAAGAAGAAATACTGGAAGCATACGATGAGGACGAAGATGAAGAGCTGTATCCTGACATCCACCCGCCTCCTTCCTTGCCCCTTCCAGGGCAGTTCACCTGCCCCCAGTGCCGAAAGAGCTTTACACGTCGCAGCTTTCGTCCCAACTTGCAGCTGGCCAACATGGTCCAGATAATTCGCCAGATGTGCCCCACTCCTTATCGGGGAAACCGGAGTAATGATCAGGGCATGTGCTTTAAACACCAGGAAGCCCTGAAACTCTTCTGTGAGGTGGACAAAGAGGCCATCTGTGTGGTGTGCCGAGAATCCAGGAGCCACAAACAGCACAGCGTGCTGCCTTTGGAGGAGGTGGTGCAGGAGTACCAGGTGAGAGAAATGAGGGAATGTGGGGGGATGAATTTCTTTCTCTCTCTCTCTCTCTGTTTGACAGAGTCTCGCTCTGTTGCCCAGGCTGGAGTGTGGTGGCACGATCTCGGCTCACTGCCAGCTCCGCCTCCTGGATTCATGCCATTCTCCTGCCTCAGCCTGCCGAGTAGCTGGGACTACAGGCGCCCGCCACCAAGCCTGGCTAATTTTTTGTATTTTTAGTAGAGACAGGGTTTCACCGTGTTAGTCAGGATGGTCTCGATCTCCTGACCCCGTGATCTGCCCGCCTCGGCCTCCCAAAGTGCTGGGATTACAGGCGTGAGCCACCGCGCCCGGCCTCTTTCTTTCTTTCAATGCTTTTGTTTTTGTTTTGTTTGAGCCAGGGTCTCACTCTGTTGCCCAGACTGGAGTGCAGTAGTGCAATCACAGCTCACTCACTTCCTACGTTCAAGTGATGCTCCCACGTCAGCCTTCTGTGTAACAAGGACTATAGTGCAGCTAATTTATTTTTATTTTTTGTGGAGATCTCCCTACATTGCCCAGGCTGGTCTTGAACTCCTGGTGGGCTCAAGTGATCCTCCTGCCTTGGCCTCCCAAAATGCTGGGATTACAGTCATGAGCCACCACACCCAGCCTAGACCAGGATTTCTCAACCTCGACCCTATTGACATTTTGAGTGAGATAATTCTTTGTTGTGGGCAGCTGTCCTATGCATTATAGGATACTTAGTAGCATCTCTGGACTCTACCCACTACATGCAGGTAGTACCCCTCCACTAGTTGTGACAACCACAAATGTCTCTAGACATTACCAAATGTCCCATAAGCAGACATTGCAAAATCATCCCCAGTTGAGAACCACTGATGTAGTCAGGGAAAGTGGTCATGTCCACATATCATCCTCTTGTAGGCACTATAGCCGGTGCCTGGCATAGGTGTTCAAAAGTGGAACACCTACTCTTGAGAGGAAGAATAGGCTTGCCTAGCTAGCACTTTATTAAAAGTACCCTGAGGGCCAGGCACGGTGGCTCATGCCTGTAATCCCAGCACTTTGGGAGGCCGAGGTAGGCAGATCACCTGAGGTCGGGAGTTCCAGACCAGCCTGACCAACATGGAGAAACCCTGTCTCTGCTAAAAATACAAAATTAGCCAGGCATGGTGGCGCATGCCTGTCATCCCAGCTACTCAGGAGGCTGAGGCAGGAGAATCACTTGAACCTGGGAGGAGGAGGTTGCAGTGAGCCGAGATCGCACCATTGCACTCCAGCCTGGGCAACAAGAATGAAACTCCATCTCAAAAAAAAAAAAAAAAAGTACCCTGAGTATCAGTGGATTAGTGGATATGACACCCACTACTCCCTGCTCTTGGAGTGGGGTAGCAAAGTCAACAAACCTTTTCTAAACATTACCGCTGCTTATGTCACTTGGATTTGGGAGAACAAGAACCGTGACAGATAAACAGTTTACAAAATCAAGCTCTGGAGATTTTGAGTAATAACAATCACTTCAGCTACTCAGTTCCAGCAGAGCAGTAGGGATGTCATTTTTTGTTTTCAGGTATTACGCAGAACCACTGAGTCCACAGTGGAGGTGGCCCTGGTAATATAACATCAGTCCCTAAAGTACTTTCTTAAAACCTAAGGCTCTTGCCATTGACCATCAACCCCTGGCCTCTATGCCATGCCTCCTGAAACTCCTATAAGACTTGTAGATTCTATGCTGCTTCCTACCCCCAATTCCTAACTCCTCTGAAAATTATCCTGTAACAGTGAAGTTATTGCAAATATTTGCTGGCTGGTAAAATGGGGTTATAAGAAAGGAAGCTAAAGACGCTAGTCCTCCACATTCAAGCTAATAGAACTTCATGTAACAATGGAAGTATTCTGTATCTGCTGTCTAATACAGTAGATACTACTAGCTACATATGACTTGAGCTCTTGAAATGTGGCTAGTGCACCTCATGAACTCAATTTTTAAGATAGTATTTAATTTAATTTTAATTAGCCACATGTAGCTAGTGGCTATCAAATCCTATTTAACAGCACAGTTCTGTACAACCAAAGTCTAGTTCTTCCTGGGGCCCTTGGGAGTAGCAAGTCCAAGGGGGAGGATAAAAACAGAAATGAAACAATTTTCTTTTTCCAGCTGGGAGCGGTAGGCTGTAAGGTAATATTTTTAGACATAAAAGGAGAAAATATTTTATTTTTAAAATCTGACCAAAATGATCTTGAGCCACCTATCACTTCTGATACACGTGGATCACACGGGTGACGAGACAGGAGAAAACTAGGGGAAACAAGTTAGAAAATAAACTGTATTACCTTCTCCTATCAAAAAAGGTCTGGGGCTAGAGCTGGAGCCTCAAAATAGGAGGGATAATAAATATAGGGTTTTACTTTGTGCCTGACTTTTTGAAAATGGGATGGGGGGCAAAACCTAGTATTGAAGCAGGTAAGTGGGTTCTTTCCGTGTTACAGCAGATGAGGGTGATGAGGAGCTCTTGGAGTCCTGGAAGAGAGAGCAGCCTGTGCTGACAGAGTTAATGAGAGGACAGATCTAGGAGTAACAGGGTCTGAGGAGAGGAGATGGCCTCCCAGACCATGAGAACTAACAGTTGTGATAAATTTAATCATAGTCTGTCCAAACCAGAGAGTCCTCAAGTGTGGTATGAGAATCCTGGGTGTGGGGCAGTGAGCTCATTTCTGCTCTTGAGAAGTGTAGGAGATGCAGCAAGGTTCCTGCTATCAGGAGACCTGCAAAGATGGAAGGAAACGTTCCTCTAAGTTATTACTTGTCTCACCTCCTCCCTCCCCCAAAGGAAGGGGAAAGATAGACACCTCGGGGATTTGAATTAGAAATAGCCCTTTGGAGGGTTTTTTTGTTTGTTTGTTGTTGTTATTGTTGTTTTCCATTTTTTTTACACAGCTCCAAACAGCCAACTGAAATAAAAATAGCCTTTAAGAACAAGGAGGCTTATCCTCTATAGCGATTCCCCCTGCTGAGGTTTGTGCTTAGGCCTTCCTAGCTTTCTCGTCTCATCTTTTTTCTTTTTTTTTTTGAGTTTTGCCCTTGTCGCCCAGGCTCTGGAGTGCAGTGACACGACCTCGGCTCACTGCAACCTCCACCTCCCAGGTTCAAGCAGTTCTCCTGCCTCAGCCTCCAGGGTAGCTGGGATTACAAGCATGTGCTACCACGCCCAGCTAATTTTTTTATATTTAAAAAAATTAAAATGTAATTTTAATTGTTGGCCAGGCTGGTCTCGAACTCCTGACCTCAGGTGATCTGTCCACCTCGGCCTCCCAAAGTGCTGGGATTATAGGCAGGAGCCACCACGCCCAGCCATCTCCCCTCATCTTAAGGGACCGAGATCCCAACTTAGAGCCCTTTGGTTGACAATTCCAGCTGGCAGTAAGCAGAGTCCTACAAAGATAAGGAGGGATCCAGGTGGCCTGGAGAGGATCCATGGAGCTCACATCCCCTTTTTCTCTGACATTTCTTAGGCACATGGAATCCCTTCTACTCCTACAGCAAAGGATGTGATTTCTCCGCAGGCCCTGGCCATTTAGCCTTAGTGTGAGCAGAGAGGACTGCCCTTCATCCCTCATACAAATTTGAGCTAGCCAGCCCCAGGGTTCCATTCTGACCTTTTTCGCACTCTGGTTTATATGACGTCCTCTCTCCAGTAGAAAGCTGAGAAAATGAAACTTGGGTCATCTTTTGTTTCTCTCTACCATCTAATGCTACTTTAAATCCTTTGACAAGGAGGCTAGAAGCTTGACTTCTCCCTGCATTTCTTTTTTTTTTTCTTTTTTTGAGATGCAGTCTCCCTCTGTTGCCCAGGCTGGAGTGCGGTGACGCAATCTCGGCTCACTGCAACCTCTGCCTCCTGGGTTCAAGTGATTCTCCTGCCTCAGCCTCCCAAGTAGCTGGGATTACAAGCATGCACCACCACGCCCAGCTAATTTTTGTATTTTTAGGAGAGACAGGGTTTTGCCATGCTGGTCAGGCTGGTCTTGAACTCCTGACCTCAAGTGACCCACCTGCCTTGGCCTCCCAAAGTGCTGGAATTACAGGCATGAACCACCGCGCCCGGCCATCCCTGCATTTATTATAGTCCTGTCTGGACCATCCCCTTTCCACAGCCTCTGACTCTGTATCTGCCAAAGCACCCAGGCCTAGCCCACAGTCCATCTCCCAAGGAAGCCCCAACAGACAACAGAATGCTTTCTGGGGGACTGCTAGACGTCAGACTTCTGCCTAAAATTTATGCTGAATCTTTATCAGGAAAATAAACATTTTTTTAAAAAGTTAATGACCAGGCTGGCCAACATGGTGACACCCTGTCTCTACCAAAAAAGACAAAAATTAGCCAGGCATGTAGTCCCAGCTACTCGGGAGACTGAGGTGGGAGAATTGTCTGAACCCAGGAGGCGAAGGGTGCTGTGAGCCAAAATGGCACCACTGCACTCCAGCCTGGGTGACAGAGTGAGACGCTGTCTCAAAAAAAAAAAAAAAAAAAAACTGCAAGTGATCTCTGATCTCTTTGTAAGATTTGTTCCAGGAACTGATTTAATTTCACAGCCGACCTCACTAAGAGTGGGACAGCACCTATACTTGTACTCCTGTTTCCTGGTCTCCAAACTTTTTGTGCTTAATTTTTTTTTTTTCTTTTTGAGACAGGATCTTACCCTGTCACCCAGGCTGGAGTGTAGTGATGTGATCATAGCTCACTGCGGCCTCCAACTTCTGGGCTCAAGCGATCCTCCTGCATCAGCCTCCTAAGTAGCTGGGACTACAAGCGTGCACCACCATGCCTGGCTAAAATTTTTAAAAATTTTATAGCGATGGGGTCTCACTGTGTTGGTCTTGAACACCTGAGTTCAAGTGATCCTCCCACCTCAGCCTCCCAAACTGCTGGGATTACAGGTGTGAACCATGCTCAACCAAAGAGCTCCTATATACAGAGGCCAATTCTAGACACTGGAGTGAAGGAAGTAGTGTAGGGATGAGAGAGACCTCTTAGTCATAAGGTCTTTAGTAAGTACTCAGTCCCTCCTTTAGTGCCACTTCGTAGGAATCTTGCACCACCACCCCCAGCTAAATTTAGGGTCCCCCTAGAGACCTTCCTGTACAGCATCTCAGCCTTTGGCTTGACTCATTTGTCTTGAATACTGCAGTGGCTTCTTAACTCTTCTTGTCTCTAGTTTTACTCCTCCAACCTAGCCTGCACCGTGACAATAAGTGCGTTTTTAGCAGGTAGCAATAAAAACTTGTCCTAAAAAAAGAAGCAGTCTAGGCAGGACAGTGCTGAGATCAGAC